GTGTACAACAGATTTTCCAACTGGTCTACAGCGAGCATCGGTAGTTTCCCTATGGAGAAAATGATTTTCTTTCTGGGAATCCCCCTATAGCCTGAAGGCTTTGCCTCATTTCCCATAGCTCCTCTCCGGTGTACCCCTTCGGTTCGCACTTTCCTACCTTCTTCCCAGTCCACTGGCTTCTCCTTCTTTATCTTCCTCAGTGTCCCTTCTCACAACCTCCCTGCTACCACACCAGATTCTGAAGGGGAGGAGTTGTCTGGAAAGACCAGAGCTGGGTGCTGGGGATCTGGAGCAGCTCGGGACCCGCGCTGCAGGGAGCTGGGATGGGAGAGGTGAGGGAGAGGAGGATGGGACTCTGGGAGAAAGAGAGGGGGCTGGGCTGGCGCTGGGGATGGAAGAGGCGAGGTGAACGCACTCAAGCGGTTACCTGCAGACAGGGAGAGACAGTGGCAAATACCTGCCTTCAATTAAACGCATATCAATTTGTGTGTGGGGTCAGTACTGCACATCATCAAGCCTCTTGGGTATAAAACCTTCCTACTGGAACTCTCCAGCCCCGCCCCCACCACCCCACGCGCGGCTCCCTGCTTTCTCTTGCTTTGGGGTGAGGCTGGGGATGTGGGTGGCTCCAGAGTTCCCTGCCCGCAGTTTAGGGGCGAAGTGATCGGTGTGTGCGCGCTGGGCACTCTGCGGGTTAAAAAGGTTTAGCAGAAAGGGATGCAGATGGAGGCGGGAAGCCAGGCTAAGAAAGGGATACCGACCTCCCTCCTCGGGTCGGAGGTGTGAACTGGGAAGCACTGCGCAGACCTGAGCGAGGTGGCCTGAATCCAGGGGCCGGGCAAGGGGGTGGTGTGAATAGAAATAGCACATTTCCCAGGCTTTCAGCCCCGGTACTCTGCCATCCTTCCAGTTCCATGCACTCAGCCAGGTCTCCAGGCTGGAGCAAGGGCTGGGGGTCAATGGGTCCTTCCTTCTCTCGGGAAACGTTCTTCTGGCGCGAAGCTGGGCGGAGGGAGAGTCGGACATTTTCCTCTGCTTCTCTCAGGGCAGCTGGCGTGGCCACCTCGCAAGGCTGCTTCTAGGGACACGAGACTCGGGAGGGTCAGAGACTTTCAGGCCGGGCCTTCACTCCCTTCCCCGGGGCACTTGGGCAAGAGTTCCAGCTCTTGGCTACCTCTGGCCCGCGCGTGAGTTCAGACACCCAGCACACGCGACCCCCGCAGGGAAACCCCGGGAAGCTGCGCGCAATCGCTGGGGACTCGCCAGGGCTCCACTTCCCAAGCTCCGCGCCCCCTGCGCCCAAAGAGGCAGGGCGGAGCAGAGGCCGCCGGCGTGGAGGAGGCGAGCGCGGGGCTGGCCCGGGAGCCGCCCCCGGGGAGGGACTGAGACCTGCCCCAGGAGTCGAGGGCGAGCGGCGGACCCGGCTGGGCCCGGCGCACGCCGAGGAGAGGGAGCCCCCGCCACCGCCGCTGCCTCCGCGTGCTCAGCCTGTCCCCGCCCAGGGAGCCGGAGCCTCCAACTAACTCCGCCCGCCGCTCCGCCGCCCGCAGGCTCCGGCTTCCGTCCCGGACAGAGCCCGTGGTCGCGCAGGTTGGTGTTGTTGCCGCTGCTGCCGCCACTGCTAGTCATCCATTATCTGCTTCTATTTTTGCAGGTTCTGAATGATGACTGACGCGGGTTTGGGTGATACCCCTCACAGCCCCTGTCATTCCGGAGTCATAAGGCACCCGCGCGTCTAGCCCCAGCGCCAGGGCACGCGAGCGGCGCTGGAGGGAGGAAAGCTTCCGCCTGCGGGCCGGACAAAAGTCCCGCCTGCCCACGGCTTTTTGCCCGCCGCTCGTGACCGAGACGCCTCGCCGCGGCCAGCTCGCTGCTCTCGCTGGCGGATGGTGTGTGGCCGCCGCAGGACGCCCGCCGTGCCCGGGCCATGAAGTAGCGGCTGCTGGCGGCGCCGCTGCCCAACCGCCAGCCCCAGCCCCGCGCTGCGCTGCCCGGTCCTCTCCCGGCGGGGTCGTATCGGCGTGGACATGGCTGGCCGCGTCCCTAGCCTGCTAGTTCTCCTTGTTTTTCCAAGCAGCTGTTTGGCTTTCCGAAGCCCACTTTCTGTCTTTAAGAGGTGGGTGTTCGTTGTTCGGGTGCTTTCTGTGCTCAAGAATATTGAAATTGCCCTCTTTTTTAAGGTTTAAAGAAACTACCAGACCATTTTCCAATGAATGTCTTGGTACCACCAGACCCGTAGTTCCTATTGATTCATCAGATTTTGCATTGGATATTCGCATGCCTGGGGTTACACCTAAACAGGTGAGAGGAATTTTGTCTTTCATTATTCACTTTAATTTGGATTTTTTAATCTTTTTTTTAATAGTCCGATACATACTTCTGCATGTCTATGCGAATACCAGTGGATGAGGAAGCCTTCGTGAGTAAGTATTAATTGGATTGGGGGAGTAGCAGTATTCACATACATGTATTATTTTCTCGTAACAGTTGACTTCAAGCCTCGAGCCAGCATGGATACTGTCCATCACATGTTACTTTTTGGATGCAATATGCCTTCATCCACTGGAAGTTACTGGTAAGGATAATGGGTTTACAGTATAGAAGGGTTCTTCATTTATACTACTTTTTATTTTCTTCAGGTTTTGTGATGAAGGAACCTGTACAGATAAAGCCAATATTCTGTATGCCTGGGCGAGAAATGCTCCCCCTACCCGGCTCCCCAAAGGTATGTCAGAGCCTCTTGGGTGGTCTTATGTTTCTAATATATTAACTTTTTTGTAAATCTTTAGGTGTTGGATTCAGAGTTGGAGGAGAGACTGGAAGTAAATACTTTGTACTACAGGTACACTATGGGGATATTAGTGCTTTTAGAGGTAAGTTTTGAAGTGTTGGAACTAAGCAAAACTTTAAGATATGTGTTTCTATGTGTGTTTTCAGATAATAACAAGGACTGTTCTGGTGTGTCCTTACACCTCACACGTCTGCCGTAAGTACTTCCATTTTTCCTAGAGGAGCAGCGTATTTTAGAAAAATGTTATTTTTTTCTGCAGACAGCCTTTAATTGCTGGCATGTACCTTATGATGTCTGTTGACACTGTTATCCCAGCAGGAGAAAAAGGTGAGTAATGATTTTTTAATATTTACCATTACGTGACTTTTGTCTGTGTTTTCATTTCCCACAGTGGTGAATTCTGACATTTCATGCCATTATAAAAATTATCCAATGCATGTCTTTGCCTATAGAGTTCACACTCACCATTTAGGTAAGAACTTTACATGTTAAATTATAAATATTTATTAAATGATTAAAATTTGTGTTTATTACAGGTAAGGTAGTAAGTGGATACAGAGTAAGAAATGGACAGTGGACACTGATTGGACGGCAGAGCCCTCAGCTGCCACAGGTGGGTAAAATCTAGTTTAATTTTGAGAGAAATTAATGATTCATTGTGTTTGTCTTTTTGGTAGGCTTTCTACCCTGTGGGGCATCCAGTTGATGTAAGTTTTGGTGACCTACTGGCTGCAAGATGTGTATTCACTGGTGAAGGAAGGACAGAAGCCACACACATTGGGTATGATTCTATACATTCCACTATTTAAAGATGTTGATTTGTTATATCTTTTTTTTGCCTGCAGTGGCACGTCTAGTGATGAAATGTGCAACTTATACATTATGTATTACATGGAAGCCAAGCATGCAGTTTCTTTCATGACCTGTACCCAGAATGTAGCTCCAGATATGTTCAGAACCATACCACCAGAGGCCAACATTCCAATTCCCGTGAAGTCTGATATGGTTATGATGCATGAACATCATAAAGGTAATAATTGATGTTTAATATAAAGTAATATAAATTTATGCTCAGCTTCTTTGATCCTTTACAGAAACAGAATATAAAGATAAGATTCCTTTACTACAGCAGCCAAAACGAGAAGAAGAAGAAGTGTTAGACCAGGGTATGTATGCTTATTTCTATAACTAGTCCTATCCACGCCCTTATCTCTTCTCTTTTTTCCACAGGTGATTTCTATTCACTACTTTCCAAGCTGCTAGGAGAAAGGGAAGATGTTGTTCATGTGCACAAATATAATCCTACAGAAAAGGCAGAATCAGAGTCAGACCTGGTAGCTGAGATTGCAAATGTAGTCCAAAAAAAGGATCTTGGTCGATCTGATGCCAGAGAGGGTGCAGAACATGAGAGGGGTAATGCTATTCTTGTCAGAGACAGAATTCACAAATTCCACAGACTAGTATCTACCTTGAGGCCACCAGAGAGCAGAGTTTTCTCATTACAGCAGCCCCCACCTGGTGAAGGCACCTGGGAACCAGAACACACAGGAGGTGCGTGTAGGGTTTCTTTTAAGCAGTAAAGTTTAACAACAATATATTGTCTATTTCCAAATAGCTAGAAGAGAAGATATGAAATGTTTCCAGTGCAAAGAAATGATAAGTGTTCAAGGTGATGTATATTCTAAATACCCTGATTTGATCTTTTACACTAAATGTGTGGATATATCTTTTAGATTTCCACATGGAAGAGGCACTGGATTGGCCTGGAGTATACTTGTTACCAGGCCAGGTTTCTGGGGTGGCTCTAGACCCTAAGAATAACCTGGTGATTTTCCACAGAGGTGACCATGTCTGGGATGGAAAGTAAGTAATATTTTTTCTTCAATAAGCAAATGGTTTCATGTCCTATTTAATGCTTTTTGTTTAGCTCGTTTGACAGCAAGTTTGTTTACCAGCAAATAGGACTCGGACCAATTGAAGAAGACACTATTCTTGTCATAGATCCAAATAATGCTGCAGTACTCCAGTCCAGTGGAAAAAATCTGTGAGTTAAATGACTTATGTTGTTAAGACTTGGTGTAATTAACACAAATATTTTTATTTTGCAGGTTTTACTTGCCACATGGCTTGAGTATAGATAAAGATGGGAATTATTGGGTCACAGACGTGGCTCTCCATCAGGTAGTCTTCCTTTTGGTAATATTCAAATTAGAAGTAGGTAAGGCTTTTGTTCCTTTTTAAAAAGGTGTTCAAACTGGATCCAAACAATAAAGAAGGCCCTGTATTAATCCTGGGAAGGAGCATGCAACCAGGCAGTGACCAGAATCACTTCTGTCAACCCACTGATGTGGCTGTGGATCCAGGCACTGGAGCCATTTATGTATCAGATGGTTACTGCAACAGCAGGATTGTGCAGTTTTCACCAAGTGGAAAGTTCATCACACAGTGGGGAGAAGGTACCCAATAAGACTCTTAATCTCCAGTTGTATTGTGTATCTAAGGCTTTTTTTTGTTCTGCAGAGTCTTCAGGGAGCAGTCCTCTGCCAGGCCAGTTCACTGTTCCTCACAGCTTGGCTCTTGTGCCTCTTTTGGGCCAATTATGTGTGGCAGACCGGGAAAATGGTCGGATCCAGTGTTTTAAAACTGACACCAAAGAATTTGTGAGAGAGATTAAGCATTCATCATTTGGAAGAAATGTATTTGCAATTTCATATATACCAGGTATTTCATCTTAATATGTTTGTTGTCTTCTGTAAAGAAAGGTTAACTGGATTTGCTGTTGCAGGCTTGCTCTTTGCAGTGAATGGGAAGCCTCATTTTGGGGACCAAGAACCTGTACAAGGATTTGTGATGAACTTTTCCAATGGGGAAATTATAGACATCTTCAAGCCAGTGCGCAAGGTATTTACACACATTGTCTAGGTTTCAATTTTCCACTCTAATGTGTAGCTTCTTATTTTGGCAGCACTTTGATATGCCTCATGATATTGTTGCATCTGAAGATGGGACTGTGTACATTGGAGATGCTCATACCAACACCGTGTGGAAGTTCACCTTGACTGAGAGTATGGTTTTCACAGTATTATTGTTCACATTTGACTTTTCTCTCTCCTTGTTGTGTTGTTACAGAATTGGAACATCGATCAGTTAAAAAGGCTGGCATTGAGGTCCAGGAAATCAAAGGTTGGTCAGATTCCTCTTATTACTATAAAACCGTTGAATATTGTGAACTCTTCTTTCCCTGAAGAAGCCGAGGCAGTTGTTGAAACCAAAATGGAGAACAAACCCACCTCCTCAGAATTGCAGAAGATGCAAGAGAAACAGAAACTGATCAAAGAGCCAGGCTCGGGAGTGCCTGTTGTTCTCATTACAACCCTTCTGGTTATTCCGGTGGTTGTCCTGCTGGCCATTGCCATATTTATTCGGTGGAAAAAATCAAGGGCCTTTGGAGGCAAGTAAAATGAGCCCCGTGAACTTGGAACCGACTCATTTTGAAATGTGCCATCTTTTTTTAGCAGATTCTGAACACAAACTCGAGACGAGTTCAGGAAGAGTACTGGGAAGATTTAGAGGTATGCCTATGACCTTTTAGAACCCTTCATGTACCCAATTCTGTTATTGTTTGCTTTTTTTCAGGAAAGGGAAGTGGAGGCTTAAACCTTGGTAATTTCTTTGCAAGCCGTAAGGGCTACAGTCGAAAAGGGTTTGACCGGCTTAGCACTGAGGGCAGTGACCAAGAGAAAGAGGATGATGGAAGTGAATCAGAAGAGGAGTATTCAGCACCTCTGCCTGCGCTCGCACCTTCCTCCTCCTGAAAACCAAGCTTTGATTTAGATTGAGTAAGATTTACCCAGAATGTCAGATTCCTTTCCCTTTAGCACGTTTAAAGTTCTGTGTATTTAATTGTAAACTGTACTAGTCTGTGTGGGACTGTACACACTTTATTTACTTCGTTTTGGTTAAGTTGGCTTCTGTTTCTAGTTGAGGAGTTTCCTAAAAGTTCATAACAGTGCCATTGTCTTTATATGAACATAGACTAGAGAAACCGTCCTCTTTTTCCATCATAATTCTAATCTAACAATGGAAGATTTGCCCATTTACACTTTTGAGACTTTTTGGTGGATGTAAATAACCCCATTCTTTGCTTGAACACAGTATTTTCCCAATAGCACTTTCATTGCCAGTGTCTTTCTTTGGTGCCTTTCCTGTTCAGCATTCTTAGCCTGTGGCAGTAAAGAGAAACTTTGTGCTACATGACGACAAAGCTGCTAAATCTCCTATTTTTTTAAAATCACTAACATTATATTGCAATGAAGGAAATAAAAAAGTCTCTATTTAAATTCTTTTTTAAATTTTCTTCAGTTGGTGTGTTTTTGGGATGTCTTATTTTTAGATGGTTACACTGTTAGAACACTATTTTCAGAATCTGAATGTAATTTGTGTAATAAAGTGTTTTCAGAGCATTAGCTGTCAGTGTATTTTCCAGTTTTTGCGTATTTGCAGATTTTACATACAACTTTTATAATAATTACACAAACCCACAAATATTAGTGAAACTTACTCGATGTCTTCAACTAAAAGAAATGTGTGTATTGTACAAAATTTAGAAGATACTTTAGCCAATATAAATTAAAAACCAGCCTGAGTTTACATAAATTTGTAAAGTCAGGCTCTTCTAAAATCCAAAGAGGGTTTTTGCCTATATATCAATCAGAGGATAAATACTTTAATAAAAGGTAATCACAGCTAAGTGGATACCTGTGTCTCAAATTACATATGCAAATGATCCATCAGTAGGGATCACTAATAATAGTTTTCCTTTTAAAAAATAATTTCAGGGCAGGTACAGTGGCTCAAGCCTATACTTCCAGGACTTTGGGAGGCCAAGCAGAAGGATTGTGGGAGGCCAAGCAGAAGGATTGTTTGAGCCCAGAAATTCAAGGCTGCAGTGAGCTATGATCAATCCACTGTACTCCAGCCTAGGCTACAGAGTGAGATCCTTTCTCTAAAATAAAATACAATTTCCATGTATCCATAGGAATATATTCATCTTTTACAGTGATTGCAGATTAGTTTTAAAACGTCTTTTTCGTAATTCGTCAATGCAAGTTAGTAAGAACCAGATAATTTTCCATTTTAAAATGATAGGAATCTAAAACTCTTTTTCAAAAATGCCAACCTGTTTTTCCGGCATCATAGTAGTTGGAATAATACAGATATAATTGACTAATCATAAAGTACATGAGAGTACAGAAGGGAAATTTGGAAACGGTAAGTCTGCTAGGGCATTACAATCCTGTCCTAGCACTCCACCTTTATTCTGCCAACCTGGGTTAATTAAAGATGGTAGCCTGGAAAGTAATGAATGACATTGACTTCAGGCAATCTTTCCACTGATTATTCTTGGCTGAACTTCATTTATCGAGTCAGAGAATGCACTGCCTGAGAAATGTCCCAGAGGAGTGAATCCTAGGCCTGGCCACAGTAGAATCGCCTGGAGAATTTAAGAAAAAAATTGTTGGGCACTCACTCTTTCCAGTGATCTTTATTTAGTTGGCTTACAATGGAATACAGGTATGGTTCATGTTTTTAAATTTGTCCAGGTGTTTCTATTGTGCAGTCACAGTTGAAAACCATTGTCTTCGAGAATAGCTATTCTATCTTGCCAGTTACAATAAGTGGATAGCTATATTTTCACATAAATTATAGTTTACAGATGTTTGGAGGGGGAAGACAGGATCTGAGGTGTTTTGATATGACTGTTAGCACCAAAATCTGAATGCCTTAATTGTTGAATGTGTTAAATTGGATAATTAAAATGGGCATAAATGACTTATTAAAAAAGCAAAGGGAAACAGCTGTGCTTTCATTTTTTCTTCTATTAAAG